AGCCTGGGCGACAGAGCGAAACTCCGTCTCAAAAAAAAAAAAAAAAACACACACAACGGTGTTTGTATTTTCAAACTGCAATTCAAAGCAAAATATTTTAGTTGTCTGACTAACTGCTTTTAAACTTTTCTTTGCACCACTAAGCGTAAACATCATGTACCCAGGGATGTTTGTACTTAGGGCCATCAACAGATGTGGAGCTCAGCATGGAAAAGATTACGACAATTACAATTGAGCCCAGTCCCCTGTTTCAGGAATTGAGATACCCAAGTGGAGTTGCTATTACTATTAGAATTACTGTCATTGAATCTGTGTTTGTGTGACACAGATGAAAAGTTTGATAAAAAATACATTTTAACGGAAAATATTTTAAAATATGGTTTACATTTGTCACCTTGAGTTAATCACCATGTTCTAGTGCTGGAGGGGAAAATGTAGGTGGTGACAATAGTTCTGGCCTCTTCAAGTTAGTTTCAGTTGTCAGGGGATCAGTCAATGTACTCTGTCTTAAAGAATGATAATTCAGGCGAGGCACAGTGGCTCATGCCCGTAATCCCATCACTCTGGGAGGCTGAGGTAGGAGGATCGCTTAAGTCCAGAAGTTCAAGGCCACAATGAGCTATGATCGCGCCACTGCACACTAGCCTGAGTGACAGGTGAAACCTTGTCTCTAAGATAATAATAGCAGTAAAATAATAAATAAAAATATATACTTTATAGTTAAATGATGCTATTGATGTTGATCACCTCTCTCACTTCTGGATATAAGTTTTTATGGGTTATCTATTGTTAAGTAGAACAATCATTTATTTTCAGAAGATTCATAACACTTAAGGAACACTTCGTCCCTGGGCAATTCCCTATAGGTTATGAAAAATAATGTCATAAATAATAACCAGGAAAATTCTGCTCATTGGTTCCAGATTTGGGAACCAGTGTATAAAAGGTCCAGATACTAGAAGGGGGTCATCAGATTCTTGGAAACTCACCTCTGAACAGGAGCCCACCCTTCACCCCTGACACCATGACCCACTGCTGTTCCCCTTGCTGTCAGCCTACATGCTGCAGGACCACCTGCTGCAGGACAACCTGCTGGAAGCCCACCACTGTGACCACCTGCAGCAGCACACCCTGTTGCCAGCCCTCCTGCTGTGTGCCCAGCTGCTGCCAGCCTTGCTGCCACCCAACTTGCTGTCAAAACACCTGCTGCAGGACCACCTGCTGCCAGCCCACTTGTGTGGCCAGCTGCTGCCAGCCTTCCTGCTGCAGCACACCCTGCTGCCAGCCCACCTGCTGTGGGTCCAGCTGCTGTGGCCAAACCAGCTGTGGGTCCAGCTGCTGTCAGCCTATTTGTGGGTCCAGTTGCTGTCAGCCTTGCTGTCACCCGACTTGCTATCAAACTATCTGCTTCAGGACCACCTGCTGCCAGCCTACCTGCTGCCAGCCCACCTGCTGCAGGAACACCTCTTGCCAGCCCACCTGCTGTGGGTCCAGCTGCTGCCAGCCTTGCTGCCACCCAACATGCTGTCAAACCATTTGTAGATCCACCTGCTGCCAACCATCCTGTGTGACCAGATGCTGCAGCACACCCTGTTGCCAGCCAACCTGTGGTGGGTCCAGCTGCTGTAGCCAAACCTGCAATGAGTCCAGCTATTGTCTGCCTTGCTGCCGTCCCACCTGCTGCCAGACCACCTGCTACAGGACCACCTGTTGCCGCCCCAGCTGTTGCTGCAGTCCTTGCTGTGTCTCCAGCTGCTGCCAGCCTTCCTGCTGCTAATCCACTTGCTGCAGACCCACCACCCACCAGAG